GCTTCCTTATCTGCAAAGTGCGAACGCCAGTACCACCTACCTTATAGGGTTTTGGCAAAGACGACTCGAGAGGTGAGTAAAAGCCCTGGCATGTGCAAAGCACTGAATCAAAGTGAGATTTGTTATCGAGTATTCGCTGTCAAGTGGTCTGGGCTCCCTTCCCCCTAATGGTGGATCGAGAAACTGCGCCCGAAACTAGCAGTAGGGACATTCCGCAGGTGCAGCGAGTGCGACAGGCTGGGGCCCTGCCTCCAGCGCTCGACCACTGGGATCCTCAACCCCGCGCCCGGGTCACTGAGCCACCCCCTCCCCACGCCGCTCAGCGTCTGATTGCGGCCGCGGCCCCTTTAAGATCTCCTGGCAGGCGGTGGGACTGCGGGCTGGAGGCAGTCGGGGGTCTGCGGGGAGGCCCCGCCTAGGTGGGAGAAGAGGCGGGGCGGGCGGGCTCAGCCCAGGAGGCGCTGACCAATAGGAAACCGACTTTGCAGCCGCGCCGCGCGTTGATTTTCTGTTTCCCAGTCAGAGTGGGAACCGAGAAAGGAAGCGCGCGGGCGGGAAGAAGGGACAGTGGGAGAGCATCGCTCCTGGATCTTCTGTTTCTGCGGCCGAGCGGGGAAGGTGTAAGGCGCGGGCGGGCAGAGAGCGAGCGAGATGGTGCACGGTTCTTGCGTGCGTCTGGGAAAAGCGAGAACTTGAGTTCCTGAAGATTAGTGGGTGTGGCGGGGAGGTCAAGTGGAAGGGGATTATGAAACCCAATCCCCGACAGCGCTCTACCTTGCCCCCTTGGGCAAAGGGGGAAAGGGTAAACTGAGGCACGCAGAGGCGGAACTCTGAAACCAGACCTGAGACCACTGAGCTCCCTAGCCCGTCTTCCCAGAAGGAACTCTGGTGTTCCTCGGCTGTGCAATACCAGACCATCCCAGACATTCCCTCCCCACGCCCCCAGCTCCGCCCTCGGTCCCCTCCCCCCAATGCAGGTCGGGGGAGGAGACGCAAGTTCTGGCGCGGGCGGCGACGGCTAGCCGTCACCACCTCCCGCAAGTGCCAGAGCCGAGCGGACTGCGCGGAGGCTGCGGAGCCGGCGGCCGCGGGAGCTGACCCTGCGGGGTCCCGGGGGGGGAGGGGGAGCCGCGAAGCCCCCACTGAGGCCGCCGCTGCCGGGCCTCCCCTCCCCCCCGGGCGGGCGCCATGCGGGGGAGCCCGGGCGACGCGGAGCGGCGGCAGCGCTGGGGTCGCCTGTTCGAGGAGCTGGACAGTAACAAGGATGGCCGCGTGGACGTGCACGAGTTGCGCCAGGGGCTGGCCAGGCTGGGCGGGGGCAACCCAGACCCCGGCGCCCAACAGGTACCCCCACCCCCAGGGACCTCCTCCCCTCCGGAGCCACCTCTATCCCCTTTCCCTCTGTCAGGGTATCTCCTCTGAGGGTGATGCTGACCCAGATGGCGGGCTCGACCTGGAGGAATTTTCCCGCTATCTGCAGGAGCGGGAACAGCGTCTGCTGCTCATGTTTCACAGTCTTGACCGGAACCAGGATGGTAAGGTCGGGCGACCTGCCTGCAGGCCCCAAACATCCTTCCCCACCTCCGGCCCCCTCCCCAGGTCACATTGATGTCTCTGAGATCCAACAGAGTTTCCGAGCTCTGGGCATTTCCATCTCGCTGGAGCAGGCTGAGAAAATTTTGCACAGGTGAGTCGCTGGGGGTCTGGAATCCAAAGTAACTGTCCTCCTCCACCCCCTTTCTTCCCCCCAGCATGGACCGAGACGGCACAATGACCATTGACTGGCAAGAATGGCGCGACCACTTCCTGTTGCATTCGCTGGAAAATGTGGAGGACGTGCTGTATTTCTGGAAGCATTCCACGGTGAGGTGGGGGTGGCTTTCCCCAGCTGAAGGTGGCATGACACCCCCAACACCTGTATCTTTAGGTCCTGGACATTGGCGAGTGCCTGACAGTGCCGGACGAGTTCTCAAAGCAAGAGAAGCTGACGGGCATGTGGTGGAAACAGCTGGTGGCCGGCGCAGTGGCAGGTGCCGTGTCACGGACAGGCACGGCCCCTCTGGACCGCCTCAAGGTCTTCATGCAGGTGAGGGGCTCTGGAGAGACCTGCCCCCTCCCGGGGACCTCCAAGCTGTTGTCTCCCCATTCAGGTCCATGCCTCAAAGACCAACCGGCTGAACATCCTTGGGGGGCTTCGAAGCATGGTCCTTGAGGGAGGCATCCGCTCCCTGTGGCGCGGCAATGGTATTAATGTACTCAAGATTGCCCCCGAGTCAGCTATCAAGTTCATGGCCTATGAACAGGTGAGGGCAGGTACAGGGAGGAATGTGCTTGCGTCCTACCCATCCCTGTGTCTCCCCGCCTCAGATCAAGAGGGCCATCCTGGGGCAGCAGGAGACACTGCATGTGCAGGAGCGCTTCGTGGCTGGCTCCCTGGCTGGTGCCACAGCCCAAACCATCATTTACCCTATGGAGGTGAGAAGGAGGGACCCCAGCGGAGGCCCCATAGCTTTTCCAGGGATAACCAGGTTCTCCCCAGGTGCTGAAGACGCGGCTGACCTTGCGCCGGACGGGCCAGTATAAGGGGCTGCTGGACTGCGCCAGGCGTATCCTGGAGAGGGAGGGGCCCCGTGCCTTCTACCGCGGCTACCTCCCCAACGTGCTGGGCATCATCCCCTATGCGGGCATCGACCTGGCCGTCTACGAGGTCTGTGGGCAGCGCGTTCCTCTTTCCCTGCTCCCAACCCTCCCTACTCCCTTCTCCACTCCAGACTCTGAAGAACTGGTGGCTTCAGCAGTACAGCCACGACTCGGCAGACCCAGGCATCCTCGTGCTCCTGGCCTGCGGTACCATATCCAGCACCTGCGGCCAGATAGCCAGTTACCCGCTGGCCCTGGTCCGGACCCGCATGCAGGCACAAGGTGAGGCCTGGGCGGGAGGATGGGGCAGGGGGCCTTACCTGGTGCCCCCCCCGCCCCCTCCCAGCCTCCATCGAGGGTGGCCCCCAGCTGTCCATGCTGGGTCTGCTACGTCACATCCTGTCCCAGGAGGGCATGCGGGGCCTCTACCGGGGGATCGCCCCCAACTTCATGAAGGTTATTCCAGCTGTGAGCATCTCCTATGTGGTCTACGAGAACATGAAGCAGGCCTTGGGGGTCACGTCCAGGTGAGGGACCCGGAGCCCGTCCCCCCAATCCCTCACCCCCCACACCTCAGCCACTGGAGACTGATGATCCAACCACAGGATCCCTACTCTTTGGCCACGAGATCCCAGTACCCAGATCCTGGATCCTAGACTCCTATGCCCCAACCATTGGGTCATGGGATCCCAGCATCCAGATCCTGGATCCTAGACTCCTATGCCCCAACCACTGGGTCATGCGATCCCCACCCTTCAGCCACTAGATCCCAGATCCCCCTGTAACCATAACTGTGGATCCCTTACTTCAGCAACTCAAGTCTGCTACCCTAACCACAAGATTCAAGATTATCCACACCCCAGCCCTTAATCCCCATCCCCCAAATCACTGGATCCTGCAGCCCCACATCCTAAGGTGGATCCCACGCTTCCCTGTGCCCCCTACTGGATCCTGGACCTCTACGTCTTAACCACTGGATCCCACACAAATCAGTGAATGGATCCCAACACCCCAACCACAGGAGCACGGATTCCCTGTACCTCAACACCCAGACCCTGCCTCCCTCAGGCACCAGATCCAGTGTCCTAGTGAAACGCTGGATCCTAGATCCCCAACCCCAGATCCCCATGCCTCGAGCCCTGGATCTCCAAGCTCAGCTGCTGGATTCTGGATGTCAACAAACCTCACCACTGGATCCTGACAACCACAATGCCTGGATCCTGGGGCCCCCATCACTGGATCCCAGATCCCCTCACTCCACCCACTGGATTCCTGCATTGGTTTTTGGTTTTTTGTTTTTTTTTAACCTCGACACTGGGTCTCAGATCCTTCTGCTGACTGCCAGATCCCTGCATTTCAAGCACTACGCCTTCCACCCCCAGGCACTGGATCCCAGATTCCCAAGCCTTCACCCACCAGATTCTGGCTCCTAAAACAAGTGCGGGGGCCCCAGTGGCACAGCAAGTGGATCCTGGCAACTGCAGCTGCTGGATTCCAGATTCTGGGTCCCCAATCCCTCTGCCCAGTCCCTCAATGTTGAAACCTCATCTCTTGAAGGCAGATCCTGATATTCCAAGGCACTGAATCCCAAGCCCTGAATCCCCGGTTTCTGATCTGAATCTTCCAGGCGCCGGGTCCCAAATGTTCAGGCCCCAAGTCTAGATCCTGGCAGCCCAGTCACAGAGTATCCCACACACACTGGTGCCCAGAGCCGGCTTCTCATGACATGAAATTGCATGGTCGAGGGAGTCTGTGGGGAAGGAAGCCCAGGTCCTGGCTGCAACCTGCACGGATGCTGGATTCCCCCTCACCCCACCTCTGCATGGCCACCCCCTCCCAGCCCTGTGGGGAAACTGTTCCCTGGAACCACTCCACTCCCTGCATCCCCACACTTCACAGCATCTTCCATCCCCCTCCCACCTTCTAGGCGAATAGTCCCCAGAGCTGTGTTCCTCCAAGGGGTCCGAGGAATCACTCACTCCTGGAGGCTGGCAAGGAGACAGTCTGAGGCCAGGGACACATGAAGGGATGTCCCCACCCCAGCACTATCAGGGCCTCCCCAGGCTTCCAGAGTTGAAAGCCAGGAGAAAATCGGCAAAGACCACCCTTCCCTAAACCCAAGCACCCAATGATGCAAAAAACAAAAACAAAAAAAAACCACCAAATCCCCAAATTCATTCCAGATCTATTTTTCTACCAGAGAGAGGAGCAAAGTCCTCCTCCCCTGCGCCCTTACATTCTGCACTTCATAGTTGGATTCTGAGCTTAGGATCATCTGGAGACCCCATGGAGGGACTTGGAAAGGGGAACTGGGATTTGGGGAGGGGCTGGAGGACTTCCGCACGCTTCCACCTCCTTCGACCTCCACTGCGCCCCACCTCCCTGCCTGTGTGTGTTATTTCAAAGGAAAAGAACAAAAGGAATAAATTTTCTAAGCTCTTTTATTGTGGTTTTTACTGAAAAGGGGGTGGGTG